TAGCTGGGACTACAGGCGCCCGCCACTACGCCCGGCTAATTTTTTTGTATTTTTAGTAGAGACGGGGTTTCACCATTTTTTAGCCGGGATGGTCTCGATCTCCTGACCTCGTGATCCGCCCGCCTCGGCCTCCCAAAGTGCTGGGATTACAGGCGTGAGCCACCGCGCCCGGCCAAATATAATTTAATCTTAACCATGAAATAAGAATTAGCTTTTTTTTCAGATGAGGAAACACTAAACTGTTAAATGTTGGCTTCAGGATTTAAACTTAGGTAGACTGGCTCCCGTTCTCACAAATCATGCATATAATTTTAGGAAAAATTTTATCTCCCAATATATTTAACATATTTCAGATTTCCTTCCTCTTTAAGTCAAAATGTACATCTAATTTTCTCTCTGAATTATTTTAGAGGTGTATGTTATCATCTCTTTATAGTCACATTGCCTTAATGATCTCATAAGTGAGATAGATGCCATGGGTTTATTTGATCAATATATACGAATTATGACTTTAGTACCAAGTTTCCAGTTTTTCCATTCAAAAAAAGACCGAAAGATAAACTATACTGTAATTTGTTTCCTTGCACCATCTAGTGGATTTAAATGACAACTGCAGCATTGCTATAAACGATTCACCAGTCAATCATGTAAGTCAAATTTTCAAACACCTCCGGAGAACTGTTCCTAAAATGATGTTTCGAATCACACCACAACAGTGCATATAATTATTAAAATTTTCCACTTTTCAGAGGATATCAATTAAGCGTGGCTGCTGAATTCATTAGCGAATGTTTAAATTTACAAATAAAGTAACATAAAATAGCATCCTCGCAATTTTTTAATAATCAGAGATAATGGAAGTCATACACTAAGTTCATCCTGTTCCTTTTCATAAACTCAAACGCTCTCAAAGCAGCAGCGCGTTGAGAAGCCCCAAGAGTCTGCGCGGAACCAGTGCGCAGGCGCTCTGAGGGGCGGAAGCGGAGAGGCGGGGCTAGGCCCGACAGGGGAGCGGAAGAGGCCCAGGAGGCTGGGTGAGGCGCTGAGACGGTTTGGCGGTGAGTCCTGGGCCAGGCGCAGCTGAAAGGCCCGCAACCCGGGAAACGTCAAAACAAACAGAAGGACTTGGGATTCCGGAGCAGTCGCCCCTATCGCTGCTCCTGCAGTTGCGGACGCCACCGACCCCGCCGCCGGAGGACTGGGCACTGAAAGGCCTCTAGGCCTAGGCGCGGCCCGCGGAGCCAGACGTGTTGCTGCCGTGAGTAAAACGAGCGCCCTCTCCGCACTCGTTTACAAATTAAAATGGAGGAAATTTCGTTGGCCAACCTGGATACTAACAAGCTAGAGGCCATCGCTCAGGAGATTTACGTAGACCTGATAGAGGATTCTTGTTTGGGATTCTGCTTTGAGGTGCACCGGGCAGTCAAGTGTGGCTACTTCTACCTGGAGTTCGCAGAGACTGGTAGCGTGAAGGATTTTGGCATTCAGCCAGTGGAAGACAAAGGAGCGTGCCGCCTCCCGCTTTGCTCCCTTCCCGGAGAACCTGGGAATGGGCCTGATCAGCAGCTGCAGCGCTCACCTCCGGAATTCCAGTAGCTGCAAAATGAGAGTCTGAAAGTGGCCAGGACAATAACATAGACTGGTCCTGTGGCTTCGAGGAGTAAGCTAAGTAGAAAAAAGTAGAAAAATCAGACAAAAGTTTTAATTCCCCCTTGAAGATCCTAGCATTTAAAAACCCAAAGTGGATAATTTAGGAATCCTTTTTTTAAAGTGTATTACCTGGAGCAAGCTCTGAAGCCCTGGGCAGGAGGAGCTGCACAGCCTGCGGGCCATGCAGTGCCTGTTGATCTCTAAACACACCAGGATGTGCGCAAGATCCTGTAGTGCCCCCAGTGCACAGGTGAGCAGTTGTGTGCCCAGCATATAAAATTTTTGGTTCCTCAGCCTTTCTGTCTGCCTGATGTCAAGGGCTTCTTGGACAGTTTGGACGTTACAGTTCGTCAGGCCGTGATCAGTGGCCTGCAGTGGGACTGCTCCTTTGATATCTGAACCTCTGTTATGGGCTTCTCTGAGACAAGTAAATGTCAGGTGCAAGATCTGGATACTAACAGTTTCAGTTTGGGAAATCCAAGAAAAAGAATTATCAAGTTTGATAGGGAAGCTCTGTAGCCTTGACTCCAGCAAGAAGAAAAGGTCAAAACCACGTGTTTCCCAAAAGTCCAGACTACAATGATTCAGCTGACTTGAGGACAAGGCCTAGCATTTGGCTGAGCAGAGCCCTCTTCCTTGCCCTCCAACCTGGTGGCATAGGCTTGGCAAATGGACAACTTGGTTGTCCAGACAGGTTGAGGATTCGGTTATGATCCCCTGGGGAGGTAGCAGGGACCTCTGCAACTATGCATGATTTCTCAAACTTCAAGATTCATGTCTGGATGTATTATGCTGTGGATATAAGTTTAGTAGGGCGGTCATTTCCTACTCTGAGTTACTGGTTACCTAGCCAGTCCATGGGTGTGACTTGGTCCTTAAGTCAGGTCACTATCTGCCTCCCACCCTGGGGGCAGGACTGAAGTATGGAAGAGCATCATGGCTGTGCAGGAGGCTGTGGTTTGAAAACTGAGCCCAGAGGGCACTTTCAGCTGCCCTCAATAATGTGAATGGATTAGTGCTAGGAGCCAAGGAGCAGGACTGGATTATCTCATCTGACTGTGTGCAGAATCCTGTTGAATGTCCCTGTTTTCTTTGGTTGGGCAGTCAGAGCTCTGCTATGGTGAACATCCAGACTGTCACCACTTTCTGTCTGCCGCTCGAAAGGGATAGTCCTTTCCACTCGGTCCCCTTTGGATCTTCTTGACAACAGGAGCAGTCCTTTTATTGTTAGAAGTCAGAGAAAGACCTCCAGAATCTCCTGACTTTAGGGAATGGTATAGGGGAAGATGGGAAGTAAGAGTCACATATCAAAACTACCCTCCACTTTATTCCCTGAGCGAGGGTTTATGAAGTATAAAGGGGTGGGAGCCCCGAGGTGAGCGGGAACGGTGCTGCTTTATTTGAAATGTTTTCTTACCTCATTCTGTGCCCCAGTAGGGGGTCCAGCCTCATCTGTCTGGCTTGGCCCTGTGTTCCTCCTGTCCCCTGCTCCACTGCCTATCTGGTGCCCCAGGTGCTGCTTGCCACTCCAGCTGTCACATTGAACAGTTTCAATTCAGCTCTTAATGCTCCTGCTTCCGAAGCCTGCCCAATTTCTTTTTTCTTGGCCTCTGTTTTTTTTTTTTCTTTCTTTTTCCCTTGTTTTTGTAGAAGACTCAGAGGAGAATCTTTCTTATGGCTCCCTCTGTTGAGATTGGAATTGGAAGAGAACTTAATTTTTTGTATTTAAAATGCAGTGTCATGCCTATAAGCATTTCTCCTATATAGGACTGCTTTGCTAGTGTGCCCTCTTGCTGTGTCTTACTTCATAAGGAGTTGTATCTTCCCACCTCCATTTCAATACTGCCGGTTAGGACCTAAGTAGAAGAGCAGTAAAGGCTGATTGACACACAGGGGGATGGAGTTGGTCCTTGTCCATTCTCTCACCCTTGCTGTGCATGTATCAATCCTTATCCCAGAAGGTACTATTTAGACTGTATAGACTGATTTAGATTACATACTTTAGAGGATTAAGGAAACCATAGAGTTTGGGCCTTGGAACTGTTACTGCCTTGTCCTAGAGTTGTCCTGATCAGGCTTGGGGCCTAGTTACAGATTAGTCTTAAAGAATTGCATTAACTTAAAAAAAATCAAACCTTGGCAAGAGCTAAAATAATTTGGAGATATCTTTGCCCTTGACTTGTAGACGACATCTAAGAGGATGAAGAAAGGAGAGTCTAAGTGAGACTCTGGCCTACTTCCTAACAATGTCTTGGAAGTGGGATGATGGTAAAGGAGAAAGGCCACAGTCCAATCCCTCTGCCTTCAGATAGGGAACTCAAATCCTGAAATTACTGTTTTCTTTCTGGCCTTTTCTCCTGGTTAGAGGAGGAAGCGGAAAGTAGTTTTGAGTAGTATTTTGTTCATATTACCCCCCTTTTGTTTTTTGTTTCTGGCCCCTCTACCAATAGGGCAGTAGCCTCCTGCCCTGGATGGGTATAAGGTGGGCTTGGTCCAACAGGTGCCCAGAGGGTACATACTCCTTTCTGGGGAGAGAATGCTCCCTACCATATAGTTGACAGTGGTTAGGAACTCTCCCTTTCCCTACCTACCTTCCTTTTAATAGCAGAATTCCTATTTTTCCCTTGATTATGTGTATTGATCACCCTGCAATCCTATTATGTATCTGAGTGTGTGTGTGTGTGTATGTGTGTGTTATGGGGGAAGGGGGGGGTTCTTTAAAATTTCTGTGGTTTGTGGCTTTTTCTTCCATACATTAGTTCCCACCATCGCATGCCCAGGGACCACTGCCTGGCATTATCGCATGCTGGGATCATCGGGGGAGGGTAGTGAAGCTCACCACTGTCCTTTGTTTTGGAGATTTTTATTTTTGCATAAGTAGTCCATCCTATACAGATAGCTGATTAACTGTATTCCCCTTTCCCCTATGGCTGCTGGTGTAAATAAACTGCATCTCCCCATTGGTAAACAGTAATAAAATTTTAAAAAATGACTACTTGGTCCTTGGACTCTGTATATTCATCTTTTAAAGCTGTATGTTTTCAGGCATTGACATAATGAGATAAACGTTGAAATGCTATTGAACCTTAATACTTCCTCCCTAACAGGAGTTTTATCAGAACAGAGAAACTGTCCAACCTTGTTTCTCAATTTGGCCTGCAAATTTAACTGTCTGTAGCATCCAGTGAAAGAGCCAAACCGTATACAATCATCCCTTTTCCATATGAGGTAAGAAGGTGGTAAGATAAATCCAGTCCTGTCACTAAAAGCCCACTGTGACAGATAGTTCCATTTGAATTGAACTCAATATATCTTAGTAAGTACATTTTACCATCATTTTAAGCTAATATCCTTGTTCTCAAAAGGTAAAGTGATTCACAGCAGACGATGGTTCTGCCTAATTTTTTTCTCAATACTTAAAAAATTACCTCAACACTTTAGATCTTTCATTTCATTTTTAATAGTAATTCTGAGGTTTTTCATCCCATTCCTAACCCAGAGTTTGAGCACTTCCCCTAGAAACTACTTAGTGATCCTGTGTCCTAATCAGTCTCTTGCTATGTGTTCTAATTTATTAAAGTTTCGTATTGGACATAATACTGAGATTAATAAAAATTACAGAAATGAGTCCAGAGAAGAATCTGACTCAATAGGATACCTCAGGGAAGCTTATAGATGTGTAACATGGTATTGAGTCTTCTCTTCTAGGAGCACTCGATGTACTTGTCACTGTCCAGTTTAAATAGGCCAGGGCCAACGTGGTGATTTGAGAAAACTTAAAAATTTGACGTGTGAAACCCATGATGTAACCATAGCAGGAGAAATTCTTCAAATGAAATTTCACCAAGATTGGGTATTTTGCCTTAAGTAAGATTTCTACTACTTTTATTAAAATTCACTGTAGGGATCTACTATCAATTAGCTTTCAAATACATCTGCAGCAAATACTTTTGGTTCCTGTTTTGTAGGTTTGGAGTTTAATATATTTAGTGCTAAGCTAATTAGTTTTCTAAAAAGATAATTGCAAGACCCCTGCTTTACCAAATACTTGACAATGGGACTTTGAAGGTTATTTCTTATGTTTTCTGACTAGTATGATCTTTAAAGAAAAAAAAAAACACATTGCATACCTTTTAACTACCAATGTTTAACCTCCTAGATTTAGCATTTAACTACAGCATGTACCATCAGGTCAAGAATCTGATAAATGATTGCTTGATGTTGACAAAGTGAAAGACAAAATGAAGTGTACTGAAGTAACTAAAAATTCAGGAAGAACTTTCTTGTGCACACATTAATAAGTAACATTGCCTTCTCTTAAGACCTATCTGAAGTGTTGTGAAGTTTTTCTTACAATTTTTTAAAAGAGATTTATGAAGAAACTATGTGCTAAAAGCACAACAATTATTAAATTTATTTTCATGTTGTTGTTTAATTATGGTTAACGAATTGCCAGTTTTCAAGTCAGCCAGAGATAATACCAGATTTCAGAAGTTTTACTCTGCTGTGAAGGATTACGAGCTCTCTGATTTTCATTTATGTTCCAAAAGATGCCCATAATGTTGCTTTGGAGGACAGCATTAGAAGTGATGTTCCTATTCAAAAAGGTTTTGTGGATAAACCTTAAACTCTTGGCGGTGTTTTTGTTTGTATTTGTTTTCCCATTTTTGAAAACATTTTCAATCATATTTCTTGAGACTCATTGGAAATATGTGAGCTAAAAAGGAAATACTAAATTGATTTTAGAGATGAAAAAAAAATCTTCAGCAGCAGTGACTTGCCCATAGTTCAAAAAGCAAAAATTTACAAGTGGTGGAAGCAAAAGTAGAATGCTGCTGTTGTGACTCCTAGGTCAGCGGTCTTTGTTGAAGCAATGGAGTAATAAATCAAACGACTAATTAAAAACAAAACAATGAAAAATCCATGATGCTTATGAACAACGTTAGGGCAATGAATTTGAAAACAAAAAAAGGGAAGTCTATTTTAAAATAGAACTCAAAAGTAACTCAAGGAATTGTTAATTTTTTAAGTAAATGAATACATCTATAACTTTTAAAACACCACACAATTAGAATTTTATAGAGAATACAGTAAATGAAACAACAACAACAAAAACAGGCAAAATAATACCAAAATAGATTTTTTTTTTAAATGAAGATGTTAGCAAACCAACTCCTTTAAAATAACAAAAGTAAACATCAACAAGTCAGTTTAATCACAGGATGGCAAGATTTCATCTCAAAATCATCACATTACCATTAGAGAAAATCCATGTGAAAATTTGAACTGATACTGAAAAATAGTTTGAAAAAATTCAATACGAATTATTGCCTAAAAAACAAAGACATTAACAATATAGAAACCAAAGCTCAAGAACTTGTACACACTGCAAAAGGGTATGTACCAAAAATCTACACCAGTTACTATACTTATTAATGAATACTTGGAAGCACTCCCTTTAAAAGCAGGAATGGAAGAAACAAAATTTTTACTGTTCTAAGATGATATTTACATGAACAATTTTATAGAATCTAGAAACAGTTGTTCTCAGATGACATCTACATCTACATGGATAATTTTATAGAATCTACAAACATACCATTGAAAGTAGTGAGAAAATTTAGCACAGTTACTGGATATAAGATCAATATCTAAAATCAGAATACCAACATTTAAAAAGTGTTATTAAATTTAGAATGTAATTCAACAAGTTATAACAGTCCTATGAAATAATATCACAAGAACTGTGTAAGATTTTATAAAGAAAATAATATTTTCTAATATGTTGGGAAAATCCCAAGTAAATGGAGAGAAGATGTTCACGCACAGAAAATGCAATCAATATCATTGCTCCAAATTATGTGAATCGGAAGCAATCTGTATTACAATCCAAATAGATGTGCTCATGGAACTTGACAAATTAATTTTAAGATTTATATGAACACCAGATGCTAGAATAGACAAGATCTTTTTGACAGATGTATATTTTAGTTTTGGTGCAGAAACAATGGAATAGAATAGAGTTTAGAATTAGATCGAAACACACAGATTACACGTTTATGTCTTGATGTGTGGTTAAATTTGTATTATAATCAGTGGAATATAAACCAGTATTGTGGAACAGATTATCCATAAATAATAAAACTGTGCTCAGACACAAAATTAATTCCTATATGGATTAAAGATTTAATGTGTAAAAGTAAAAAATGTCAAATCTTTCTAGAAAAATATAGGAGGATGTGTTCATAATTGTGTATAAGGGGAAAATTTCTTAAAAGTACAAAACATAGAGAAAAGATTGATGTGTTCGACCATAATAAAAATAGAACTTTCTGTTCATTAAATCATACTAGAAACAAACAAACCAATAACCTGATGTGCTAGTTGTTTAGTTCTTATAACTGATTAAAGATTACTAACAAAATAGTTGTACAATTGCCAAATGTATAAAGTAAAAGAACAGCTCATTCTTACAAAAAGAAATATGAATGGCCAAAAAGTTGTAAAAGTTCCCTTAGGTTCAAAGAAATGCAAACTAAAAACAAAATACCAATTTACCCTACTCAGTATGATTAAATTTTTTTAAATGGTGATGACATCAACTCTGAAAGGCATATGGAGCAATTAAAACACTTAAACTGCTAGTAGGCTGTAAATTGGTAAAAAATGTTTTTAAAAGCAATTTAGAAATACCTGTTGTGGTTGAAGACAAAAGTAACCAATATCCCAATATTTCCACCTGTTGCAGCATTATATGTAATAGGGAAAAATTGAAAGTAATATACCCATTTGGAATACATATAGTCACTATACTGAAGTGAGAATAAATTAACCAGAGCTGTACAAATAAAATAGTAAACCTATGTTCTTATACTTTGTTGCCTTTCTTTTGATGTTTAACAATAGGCAAATCAATGCTGTATGTTGTTTAAATAATTGTGAATATGAAATAAAAACTATACCAAAAATATTGGATGAGACTTCCACTTTCATGGTTATGTT